GCATCTTCCCTGTTTCTTCCTTTAGCATCTAACAAAGGAGGCTCAGGCTCATTATTCCGGGCACTTCTGGAGGGCCTGGCCCTGCCCCAGGAGCCCTAGGGCAGGAATTCCTTTCTTTATCTATAGAAGGCAGACACTTCATCCCTGCCCCATCTTCTTTCAGATGCTATCTTGGGCTCGCTGAACACGGGTTAGTTCCTCCTCTCTCCTAGCCTCAGTGTGTACTCCAAGAAGGACCTAAAGGAGCGCCTATACGGGCCGTGGTGGTTATAACCCTAATTTAGAAAAGCCCATTACTTTGGGGGTGTTTGGGCTTGTGGAGGGTGGGCGTCGGGATCCCAGAGCCAGGGACTCAGCCCTTGGAGAGTCCCCAGAGAGTCCAGAGGTTGCCACCTGCGAGGGGCTGGAACGCACTGGGCTATCCTCCGCGAGCCCTGGCCGCGGGAACAATGGGAGCGCGGCGTGGAAAAGGGTGGGCGTGGGCCAGGTCCTGGCTGGAGGTAGACGAGGTCGGCGAGCTGGGCGCGGGGCCGCGGGGTTACCCCGGGGCACCGGGCACAGAGCCGAGAAGTCTAAGCTAGGGAAAATCGAGGTCGGCGCTGGCGGGAACCCGGGAGGACGTGGGGGCCCCGGGTGGGGTCTGCTCCTCTTCTTCGCCCGGCCTCTGAGCCCGCCGCAGCTCAGGTTGACGCCGGGCCCACGTGGGGAAGCCGGCGGCGGGTCCCCAGCGCCGGGAGGGTTCGCGGGGCTCAGCCCCTTCCTCTGCTCCCCTCCCCGGGACCGGCGCGCGGCCCCAGCTCCGGCGGCTCCGGCGGCTCCGGCGCTCCCCTGGTGTTGGCTGCTCGCCGCCGCTGCTTGCTCGTTCGCCCGCCCGCTGCTGCTTGGGGGGCCGGGATCGCCGCCGCCTCCTCCGGGGGAGCCGGCCGGGGCGGGGCGGAGCGGCGAGAGGGGGTGTGGGGGGCGGGCGAGGAGGGGGCTGAGCGCCGTGGGAGGGAGAGCAGGAGCGAGCGCGCGAGAGAGCGGGGCATTTCTGCGCAGCTCTAGCGCGCCTCGGAGCCCGCCGGGGCAGCCGCCGGACACCAGGACCGCGAGCCAGACAGCTCCCGGAAGCCGCGCCGCCGCCGCCAGGTTAGCCGCACCCGCCGTCCCCCTCCGCGTCCAGCATCGGGAACAAGGAATCCTCTGTCCACAGCCACAGCACAGCCGGACAGAGGAGGTGGATTAGGAGTTCCCGGGAGGGAGCCTGCTCAGCCTTTCCCTGACATTTGGGCAAATGTGTGGGGAGATGCGGAGCTCAAGGTATGTGCGCATAGGGAAGGTGGGGCTCCGTTCCTGTCACATGATCTCCTTCATGCCAATGCAGGCGTGCTGGTCACCATGACAACAGAGACAGGCCCCGACTCTGAGGTGAAGAAAGCTCAGGAGGAGGCCCCGCAGCAGCCCGAGGCTGCTGCCGCTGTGACCACCCCTGTGACCCCTGCAGGCCACGGCCACCCAGAGGCCAACTCCAATGAGAAGCATCCATCCCAGCAGGACACGCGGCCTGCTGAACAGGTGTGTGCCCGAGAGCATGGGCGTACCTTTCCTGAGCAAACTATTCCCTTGCTTGGTCCTGCAGAGCCTAGACATGGAGGAGAAGGACTACAGTGAGGCCGATGGCCTTTCGGAGAGGACCACGCCCAGCAAGGCCCAGAAATCGCCCCAGAAGATTGCCAAGAAATACAAGAGTGCCATCTGCCGGGTCACTCTGCTTGATGCCTCGGAGTATGAGTGTGAGGTGGAGGTAGGGGAGCACTGAGTGCCATATGTCCCGTCCAGCCTCATAGCTGCTCTGCTTCCCTCCTTAGAAACATGGCCGGGGCCAGGTGCTGTTTGACCTGGTCTGTGAACACCTCAACCTCCTAGAGAAGGACTACTTCGGCCTGACCTTCTGTGATGCTGACAGCCAGAAGGTACCTGGGCTAGGGAGCAGGGTGGGACCTGCTTCCCTCTGAAGATCTCTATCTTTTCTTTTAGAACTGGCTGGACCCCTCCAAGGAGATCAAGAAGCAGATCCGGAGTGAGTGGCTTGTTGTGTTTGGGGAGGTGGGTGCCTCGCTGATCTCTCTCCCATCTCCTCTCAGGTAGCCCCTGGAATTTTGCCTTCACAGTCAAGTTCTACCCGCCTGATCCTGCCCAGCTGACAGAAGACATCACAAGGTGAGGGCTGTGGAGGGAGAGACAGGTGTGCTCTGTGCCCATGCTGGCTCTCCCCTATCTCCAGATACTACCTGTGCCTGCAGCTGCGGGCAGACATCATCACGGGCCGGCTGCCATGCTCCTTTGTCACGCATGCCCTACTGGGCTCCTACGCTGTGCAGGCTGAGCTGGGTGACTATGATGCTGAGGAGCATGTGGGCAACTATGTCAGCGAGCTCCGCTTCGCCCCTAACCAGACCCGGGAGCTGGAGGAGAGGATCATGGAGCTGCATAAGACATATAGGTAAGAGGGTGCCAGCCAGGGCCTTCTGTGGCTTGGTCACCTGTGATCACTTTCTTTCCCTCAGGGGGATGACCCCGGGAGAAGCAGAAATCCACTTCTTAGAGAATGCCAAGAAGCTTTCCATGTACGGAGTAGACCTGCACCATGCCAAGGTACCACCAGCTTCCTGGGTTCCCCTAGTGTCGGCCTCCCATTCCATGGTCTCTTCTCATGCAGGACTCTGAGGGCATCGACATCATGTTAGGCGTTTGTGCCAATGGCCTGCTCATCTACCGGGACCGGCTGAGAATCAACCGCTTTGCCTGGCCCAAGATCCTCAAGATCTCCTACAAGAGGAGTAACTTCTATATCAAGATCCGGCCTGGGGAGGTGAGTCTGCCTTGGGAAACACTCCTCCTCACCCTGCCTCTAACCTGCCCTTTTGGTTTTCCAGTATGAGCAATTTGAGAGCACAATTGGCTTTAAGCTCCCAAACCACCGGTCAGCCAAGAGACTGTGGAAGGTCTGCATCGAGCATCATACATTCTTCCGGTGAGCCTGACCTTGGATGGGGTAATGGGGATTCCTCCTCCTCCCCTGCATCCCTCTGCTGCAGGCTGGTGTCCCCTGAGCCCCCACCCAAGGGCTTCCTGGTGATGGGCTCCAAGTTCCGGTACAGTGGGAGGACCCAGGCACAGACTCGCCAGGCCAGCGCCCTCATTGACCGGCCTGCACCCTTCTTTGAGCGTTCTTCCAGCAAACGGTACACCATGTCCCGCAGCCTTGATGGAGGTATGGCCCAAATTGGAGGGCTGGGCGGGGAACATGGTTGCCTGGCTATCTCCACCCACTTCAGCAGAGTTCTCCCGCCCAGCCTCGGTCAGCGAGAACCATGATGCAGGGCCTGACGGTGACAAGCGGGATGAGGATGGCGAGTCTGGGGGGCAACGGTCAGAGGCTGAGGAGGGAGAGGTCAGGACTCCAACCAAGATCAAGGAGCTAAAGGTAGGAGCCTGGCTTTCTCATACTCTCTGCCCTGCTTTCTTTCCCTCCTACCACATCCCACTAGCCGGAGCAGGAAACCACGCCGAGACACAAGCAGGAGGTACTGCATGGGACCTGTCCCTCCCTACCCAGCTAACACCACCACCCTCTCCATCTATCCCTAGTTCTTAGACAAGCCAGAAGATGTCTTGCTGAAGCACCAGGCCAGCATCAATGAGCTCAAAAGGACCCTGAAGGAGCCCAACAGCAAACTCATCCACCGGGATCGAGACTGGGAACGGGAGCGCAGGCTGCCCTCCTCCCCCGCCTCCCCCTCCCCCAAGGGCACCCCTGAGAAAGCCAATGAGGTAGGTGTCGCCCTGAACCCCTCGATAGGGGCATCCCCATTCTTTTGATTTTATCTGGCCATAGAGAGCAGGGCTGAGGGAGGGCTCCGAGGAGAAAGTCAAACCACCACGTCCCCGGGCCCCAGAGAGTGACACAGGCGATGAGGACCAGGACCAGGAGAGGGACACGGTGTTCCTGAAGGACAACCACCTGGCCATTGAGCGCAAGTGCTCCAGCATCACGGTCAGCTCTACGTCTAGCCTGGAGGCTGAGGTGGACTTCACGGTCATTGGTGACTACCATGGCAGCGCCTTCGAAGACTTCTCCCGCAGCCTGCCTGAGCTCGACCGGGACAAAAGCGACTCGGACACTGAGGGCCTGCTGTTCTCCCGGGATCTCAACAAGGGGGCCCCCAGCCAGGATGATGAGTCTGGGGGCATTGAGGACAGCCCGGATCGAGGGGCCTGCTCCACCCCGGATATGCCCCAGTTTGAGGTACAGTGGAGCTTCCTCAAGAGCCAGGCCCGGTTACAGAGCATTCTCCCTCCTTTTCCTACAGCCCGTGAAAACAGAAACCATGACTGTCAGCAGTCTGGCCATTAGAAAGAAGATTGAGCCGGAGGCCGTACTGCAGACCAGAGTCTCCGCTATGGATAACACCCAGGTAACTTGTGCCTTCCAATGTACCCTAAGCATCCAGCTCTAACGACTCCTCCTCTGGTCAGCAGGTTGATGGGAGTGCCTCAGTGGGGAGGGAGTTCATAGCAACCACTCCCTCCATCACCACGGAGACCATATCGACCACCATGGTAAGTTGAACCCAGGAGGCTTCCCTCTCTGAAGCTGGCCATCTGAGCACTATTGTTTCCCCAGGAGAACAGTCTCAAGTCCGGGAAGGGGGCAGCTGCCATGATCCCAGGCCCACAGACGGTGGCCACGGAAATCCGTTCTCTTTCTCCGGTAAGTGGGCAAGGCCAGCTCAGGCTAGGGGACACCCTGGGTGGGGGGTGGTTATATTCTGCAGATCATCGGGAAAGATGTCCTCACCAGCACCTACGGCGCCACTGCGGAAACCCTCTCAACCTCCACCACCACCCATGTCACCAAAGTGAGTAGCAGCAGGGCGCCCCATGCCCCCAGAAGAGTGACCTCACCTCCCTCTCCCTCTGCAGACTGTGAAAGGAGGGTTTTCTGAGACAAGGATCGAGAAGCGAATCATCATTACTGGGGATGAAGATGTCGATCAAGACCAGGTATGGGGGTAGCAACCGTTCTTCCCAGTGCCTGGTTCCTTCCTTTGCTGTTCTTTACCACCAGGCCCTGGCTTTGGCCATCAAGGAGGCCAAACTGCAGCATCCTGATATGCTGGTAACCAAAGCTGTCGTATACAGAGAAACAGACCCATCCCCAGAGGAGAGGGACAAGAAGCCACAGGTAAGGCTCCTGAGGCCCAGCAACCATGAGAGCCCCCATTCTACCCCATGCCTCTGGCTTCCAGGAATCCTGACCTCTGTGAAGAGATCCTGGCATTTCTGGTCCAACCCAAGCCAGAGAACCATTAAGAAGGGGCCTTCATTCTGGATTCTCCGACGCAACACTGACGTCCCAGCTGCGACGTACTGTCACTGATGAGAGACTGGGAAGGGAAAAGCATATATATATAGATATATAGAGATATAGATATATATACAGGAAACACCGCATCCTTGCACTGCTGCTGGGGCTGGCAGAGCAGTTGGCTGACAGCAACAACCGACATCTGAACACCTACATTTCCTTTGCAGACAAATTGAAGAACTGGTGGGATTTTTTTCAAGAAAAAAAATTATATAATAACTATAATCCCTTGCTCACCCCTTTCCCCCGCCAAATAAGAAACGCAAGCCAGACCACGATGATTGTAGAAGTCCCTCCCGCCCTGGTTCTGCACGTTACAGTTAGCAGACGAGCAATTCCATTTGTTCTTCTCCAGCATCTCTAAGGCCCACTTGAATGCAAAGGAAAACACTTGCACAGCAAAGCAAGAGAAGTCACAGCAGCAAGACACGCACAGTCAACCATTTTCCGAGAAAAAAAGAAAATTCCCCACTTGGAAAGAAAGAGGAGGAACACTGGATTCTTACTTTCTGGATCTTGACACTGGGCTGCAAAACCTACCTTCCTCTCTCCCGCCTCCCCTCACCCTCAACTCTCAATGTCTTGCTGTCATTTTCTGTCTCGGCTCCCTCCTCCCCCTTCCCCCTTCCCCCACCCCACACCCTTCACCCTCTGTGTCCTGGTCCTTCTGAGGGCCACTGCAGATGACTCTCCTTTGAAATGAGAAAAAGAAAAGAAAGCAAGAACAGAAAACGAAGCCACAGGAAGGGAAGTAGACATTGTATGCTTATGGTTTCTCATTATGAAGGTGCAGCTTGTAGGAGGTTTGTACGGATGTGCTTTGAAGTTATGTATATTACATATAACAGGAAAAAATATTAAAATAAACAGTGCTGGTAAGTATGAAGCTGACATTCTAAAATTATAATTATCTGACTGTGATTGATGTATCCTGAGGTTCCTAGATCTCACTGAACTGGCCCAGCTAAGGAGACCTGGACTCTGGGTGTGGGTTGGCTCACAGTAGGGGCTGACGGGTTCAGTGTAGTAATACTGTGTGTGGTGTTTGTAATTGGTTGATTGGTGGGGAGGGGTGGGGGGCCCTAATGGAGAGGTGTGGGTTTGGCAAGAAAGAAGCAACACAGATGTCGTCCCCAAAATGCCAGTTCAAGACACCTTCTCCCTGCCCCCCTGGTAGTAACAGTCAGGGCCTGGTCTGTGCTCAGGTACTGGGTCCCAGTCTGGGACTCTGCTGCTGAAGTTGCCACAGTAGAGGTCCCTGGCTTAGTCCTTATCTCCCTACGGGGCTTGCCTTGGTTTTCAGTCTTCTCTCTCTTTCTCTCTTTTTTTTTTTTTTGCCACATTCTGCCCTTCCCTGACCCCATTGTAATAACCAACTCCATATCCAAAGGGAGGTGGTGCTCTCAGCCATTGTAGAAGATGGTGGCTTTAACCTGACTGTCTAAAAATTCCCAGCTAAGCCTTTTCCTCTACTCTCTTCCTTGTTCTGAATCATTTCTTCTTCTCAGGCCAAAGTAGCCATGGTAAGGAGGCTTCATGGGGCAGACCCTGAAAGATCAAAACTGCATTTGCAAAGCCCTCCCCTGTCCCAGGACAAAGCTGAGACTGACGGGTGATGTTGCTCATAGGCTCCAGCTCTGCATAAGACCTTGGCTTGGAGACCTCCCTCTCAGTCAACAGCTGAACTCTGAGCTTGTGCCCAGAAATTACCCCAAGACCACAGGAACCCTTCAAGAAGCTCCCATCACAAGCTTGGCATTGCTCTCTGCCACACGTGGGCTTCCTCAGGCTTGTCTGCCACAAGCTACTTCTCTGAGCTCAGAAAGTGCCCCTTGATGAGGGAAAATGTCCCACTGCACTGCGAATTTCTCAGTTCCATTTTACCTCCCAGTCCTCCTTCTAAACCAGTTAATAAATTCATTCCACAAGTATTTACTGATTACCTGCTTGTGCCAGGGACTATTCTCAGGCTGAAGAAGGTGGGAGGGGAGGGCGGAACCTGAGGAGCCACCTGAGCCAGCTTTATATTTCAACCATGGCTGGCCCATCTGAGAGCATCTCCCCACTCTCGCCAACCTATCGGGGCATAGCCCAGGGATGCCCCCAGGCGGCCCAGGTTAGATGCGTCCCTTTGGCTTGTCAGTGATGACATACACCTTAGCTGCTTAGCTGGTGCTGGCCTGAGGCAGGGCAGGAAATCAGAATAGCATTTGCTTCTCTGGGCAAATGGGAAGTTCAGCGGGGCAGCAGAATCAGTGGCATTCCCCCTGGTGCAGGCCGGTGGGTCCACTCCAACTCCCCCTGAGTGTAGCAGCACACTTTCCATACACCAGGTTCTTTCTACAATCCTGGTGGAAAAGCCACAGAACCTTCTTCCTGCCCTTCTTGAGAGTTCCCCCTCTTTCTGGGTCAAGAGCTGGAGTGGTGGCTCCATCCTCTCTGGGCCACTTCGGTCTAGGAACTCATCTTTGCAGGAACCAGGAGTCCTGAGCACACTGAACACACCTCAGAGGGAGGATCCTTGTTGTGGATTTTGCACCTGGCTTTGGGGCAGGGGTGAAGTGACCAGGCTTAGCTTGTGGAGTTTATGGGCCACCAGGGTTTGGGGAAATCACCATCCCGCGGATGCTGTGACCTCCCTTCTACGGAGATGCAGGCAGTGCCACGAGGGAGGAGGGGACCTGCAAAGCTAGAATCTAGGGCACTGTTTCCTCCCCATCCTTCTCTTTGTAGAGAATAGAGACGTTTGTCTTGTCTGTCTTCAACCTACTTTTCCTTTTCTCTTTTTTGTTTCTCATCCTCTCTGTGCCACCTCTCCACCCAGGAGGCCATGTAGCATAGTGGAAAAAGTCCCTGAGGGCGGTTAGGAGTTCTGGGTGACCATCCTGGCTCAGCTCCTAACTCACCATGTGACATCAGGCTATCCCCATTCCCCCTCTTGGGCCTCAGTTTCCCGACTTGCAAAATAAGCAGAAAGAACCAGATGCTCTCCAGGGTCTTTTTCTACTTTGCTATCTCATGGGTCTTCATTTTCTCTTATTTTGTTTTCTCTGGATCTTTTCCATCTGAGGGTACAGGAAGTACCAGGACCTGTTTCAGTTTTTGAATCCTGCAAGCACATTCCAAGACTGGCCTGAAACTGCATGAGCAACATCACTCGAAATAATTTTTTTTTTCAAAAGCACCTTAACAACCAATTGCGATGCTGTCCTGTTCCTTTTTACTCACACCCTTCTCTCCTTTCTCGTCCCCATGCTCCCCCACCTCAGTGCTCCGTGCTGTATGCGTGTGCTCTCTGTTCTTGTATACTCAATATAAGTGAAATAAATGTGTTTGATGCTGAACCATACTTCCTTGGCACCTCTCCTCTCTCTCTCTCTC